CCGCTTCTGTCCCTTTGGGGACAGAAATTAGCAATCATGGGGGCCTGTGTGGCTCTGCAGCAGGCTTGTCCACTCCAAGATGTACCTCCTTCACCCTAGCTGCCTTGAACTGACGCCTTTCTGCAACCATCTCAAGAATATTTGTCAAACATTTTGTCAGGTATCCTCCCAAATGCCTGAAAGACAGGACTGTACCATGTGGTCTTTCCCCTGGTTTTACAACCCGAGTGCACATGTCCACAACCACTCCCCTGCCTCCACCAATTATGCTGTCCATAAGGTAAGGCCACTCAGAGACCTCTTTCCTTTCACTTCTAAAATTCCTACCTACAGTGGTATACTGATCACAGCTTCTCTTCGTAAGGGGATCCTTGGAAAGACAAATATCCCGTAGCTTGGCACAAATGATCCATTTGCTCAATCATCTCAGATCCAATCACTGTTTGAAACACAGTATTTGACTTCCAAGTAAAACACACACGTGCGCACACACACACACACTTTTTGTGAGTTTTATTAAAAATTAACAATGTCCCTGGCAATTAAGCTTGCAGAATTTCCTTGTCCTTGTTTCCCTCCAGTGAATTTGGGACTTGCAAACTCCATGCTGATGGGAGGACCCAGCCAGGGGTAGAAATCAGCCCTGACTCTCTGGGTGGACAGGGGCCTGACTGCCCCCACCTCACCCCAACTGACTTGTAGAGAGGGCTTGTGTGATGGGGAACGGGGACAGCATGTGTCAGAGCGAGCTTTCTGAAGAAGGGGTTTCCATCTAGCAGTGGAAGTGTCCTGGGGGCAGAGGAGAGGATTCCATGCAGGAGCCACAGAAGTGGGTACAGGGGAAAGCCCCTGGCTGGCAGGGGTGTAGGGGGAGGTAAAGAAGAGACTAAAGCAAGGACAGGGTAAGTGGAGAGAGGAGGGCTCCCAGTGTCTGCCCTGTCCATCTAGGGAGCCTGGATTCTGATAGCCAGGGAGGGGTTTTGAGAATGAGAAACCAAGCAGCCCAGTGGTTGATTACCTGGTTCTCACTGTGTGTGACTCTGGGCACGCTGCTTAAGCTCTCTGAGCCCTGGTGTCCTCATTTACAACACAGGGATGATAACAGAACTCCGTTGGAGGGTGCTTGGCAGGGCTGAATCGGATGACTGGGCGAAAAGCCAGCGGTGGCACACCTTGCACTCTGCGTAAAGGGGCGCCTATTATCACCTTGGGGAAGAACTGGACAGAGCGCCTGGCGGCGGGTGATTCAGTTGGGTAGGTGGGTCAAATTGACCGGATTTTCCAACTTTTCTCTCTCTCTCTCCCCACCCCACTCCAGGTGCTCTGGGGCCAGGTGCCACCGGCCATTGTCCAGGCAGCTGTGTGCAAGCCAAAGAAGCATGAGGACACTGGAAGACTCCTCGGGGACAGTCCTGCACCGCCTCATCCAGGAGCAGCTGCGCTACGGCAACCTGACTGAGACGCGCACGCTGCTAGCCATCCAGCAGCAGGCCCTGAGGGGTGGGGCTGGAACTGGGGGTACAGGGAGCCCCCAGGCCTCCCTGGAGATCCTGGCCCCAGAGGACAGTCAGGTGCTGCAGCAGGCCACCAGGCAGGAGCCCCAGGGCCAGGAGCACCAGGGCGGTGAGAACCACCTGGCAGAGAACACCCTCTACCGGCTATGCCCACAGCCCAGCAAGGGAGAGGAGCTGCCCACCTATGAGGAGGCCAAAGCCCACTCGCAGTACTATGCGGCCCAGCAGGCAGGGACCCGGCCACATGCGGGGGACCGAGATCCCCGTGGGGCCCCGGGAGGCAGTCGGAGGCAGGACGAGGCCCTGCGGGAGCTGAGGCATGGGCACGTGCGCTCGTTGAGTGAACGGCTCCTTCAGTTGTCCCTGGAGAGGAACGGCGCCCGGGCCCCCAGCCACATGAGCTCCTCCCACAGCTTCCCACAGCTGGCCCGCAACCAGCAGGGCCCCCCACTGAGGGGCCCCCCTGCTGAGGGCCCAGAGTCCCGAGGACCCCCACCTCAGTACCCTCATGTTGTACTAGCTCATGAGACCACCACTGCTGTCACTGACCCACGGTACCGTGCCCGCGGCAGCCCGCACTTCCAGCATGCTGAAGTCAGGTAACTCTCCCCACCTTGGGCTTTCCAACTCCTGTCTCTGAGCACCGTCTCTTCTGTTCCCCAGGATCCTGCAGGCCCAGGTGCCTCCTGTGTTCCTCCAACAGCAGCAGCAGTACCAGTACCTGCAGCAATCTCAGGAGCACCCCCCTCCCCCACATCCAGCTGCTCTCGGCCATGGCCCCCTGAGCTCCCTCAGTCCACCTGCTGTGGAGGGGCCAGTGAGTGCCCAGGCCTCCTCAGCCACCTCGGGCAGTGCCCACCTGGCCCAGATGGAGGCCGTGCTGAGGGAGAATGCCAGGCTGCAGAGAGACAATGAGCGGCTGCAGAGGGAGCTGGAGAGCTCTGCGGAGAAGGCTGGCCGCATTGAGAAGGTAGGCCCTGCTGGGGCTTCAGAAGGGCAGACCTTCATTCAGCTCTGCTGTCTGACTCTTGCAGCTGGAAAGCGAAATCCAGCGGCTCTCTGAGGCCCATGAGAGCCTGACCAGAGCCTCCTCCAAGCGTGAGGCCCTGGAGAAGACCATGCGGAACAAGATGGACAGTGAAATGAGGAGGCTGCAAGACTTCAACCGGGATCTTAGAGGTGAGAGCCAGTCACACAGGTGGAGGTTGGAGACACTAAAACATCTTTCCTTCCCTTGAAACAGAGAGATTGGAATCTGCAAATCGCCGCCTGGCAAGCAAGACACAGGAGGCCCAGGCCGGCAGTCAGGACATGGTGGCCAAGCTGCTTGCTCAGAGTGAGTAGGGGCCCCACTAAGAAGCCTGGCCTCTGTCACTGATCAAGCCTCTTTCTCCCTACAGGCTACGAACAGCAGCAGGAGCAAGAGAAGCTGGAGCGAGAGATGGCACTGCTGCGCGGCGCCATCGAGGACCAGCGGCGGCGTGCCGAGCTGCTGGAGCAGGCTCTGGGCAATGCGCAGGGCCGGGCAGCTCGAGCCGAAGAGGAGCTGCGCAAGAAGCAGGCCTATGTGGAGAAAGTGGAGCGGCTGCAGCAGGCGCTCGGGCAGCTGCAGGCAGCCTGTGAGAAGCGGGAGCAGCTGGAGCTGCGTCTGCGGACTCGCCTGGAGCAGGAACTCAAGGCCCTGCGTGCACAGCAGGTGAGCTGAGAAAGTCTCCAGGCTAGGGCAGCCTTGACCACGGTCTCTACTCCTTGCTCTGCAGAGACAGGCAGGTGCCCCAGGTGGTAGCAGTGGCAGTGGTGGGTCTCCAGAGCTCAGCGCCCTGCGACTGTCAGAACAACTGCGAGAGAAGGAGGAGCAGATCCTGGCGCTGGAGGCCGACATGACCAAGTGGGAGCAGAAGTATTTGGAGGAACGTGCCATGAGGCAGTTTGCCATGGATGCGGCTGCCACGGCTGCTGCTCAGCGTGACACCACTCTCATCCGACATTCCCCCCAGCCCTCACCCAGCAGCAGCTTCAATGAGGGTCTGCTCACTGGTGGCCACAGGCATCAGGAGATGGAAAGCAGGTTCGGCATTGCAGGCCAGGCACCTGAGGTTGTGACAATGTGGGCATGGCCTCTCACCCCTCAGGTTAAAGGTGCTCCATGCCCAGATCCTGGAGAAGGATGCAGTGATCAAGGTCCTTCAGCAGCGCTCCAGGAGAGACCCTGGCAAGGCCATCCAGGGCTCCCTGCGGCCTGCCAAGTCGGTGCCATCTGTTTTCGCGGCTGCGGCAGCAGGAACCCAGGGCTGGCAAGGGCTCTCTTCTAGTGAGCGACAAACAGCAGACGCCCCTGCTCGGCTGACTACAGGTAAGAGGAGGCTACTGCTGGGATAGATTGAGTGGCAATAACCATCCACCTACCTTTCCAGCAGACAGAGCACCCACAGAGGAGCCAGTGGTCACAGCTCCCCCTGCTGCCCATGCCAAACACGGGAGCAGAGATGGGAGCACCCAGACTGAGGGCCCCCCAGACAGCACCTCCACCTGCCTGCCACCGGAGCCTGACAGCCTTCTGGGGTGCAGCAGTAGCCAGAGAGCAGCCTCTCTGGGTAAGTCCTCCTGACCCCACTTCTGTGCTAGGTGGCATGTGCCTGTGTTCTTGTCTGTCTCCAGACTCTGTAGCTACATCCAGAGTCCAGGACTTGTCAGACATGGTGGAGATACTGATCTGAAGGAGGTGGTGCTTCAGGACTCTGAGCCATTCTCTCCCCTCCTCTGCCCTGTGCCACTCTCAGCCATTTCAGCAGCCCCGTCAACCGCTGCTCCGTCCCTTTCCCCAGCCAGACACTCATTCCCATTGACCATCTGGTCCCAGGAGCTCAGGAGGAGGACCCCAGGGGAGAGGAGAGCTGTGAGAGCACCGGCACCCCCAGAAGACTCTGCTTCTTAGCCCACATTCCTCCGGGCCTTATGGAGAATGAGGATTCAGCCTTGACTTCTTGCCCAAGGCCTGCTACTGGGGTAGCAACTGACAGCTCAGAAAGGAGCTGAGCTCCCTCTGCCCTGCCAGTTGTCAGTCAGGCAGGGAGGGAGTGGCTGTGTTGGTTTGGGGAACTAATTTCCACGGACGGCTGCCCGTGGACACCAGGTGGACTGGTTCACTAATCAAGTCAGCCATATTGTTCTCTGGCTAAGTTTGGTTCCAGCCAACGTCATCTGCTCTTCAGTTCCTCACTGCCTTCTTGGGATACTAAGACTTGAATTTTTTGGGGACTATTAAGGGTGTTAGTCTTGGAGAAGACACAGCCTCACCTTCTCACTTGCTGTGGGTGAGGGGCCATTTAAGTGGACTGGGAGACAGTGCGCAGTTTGTATATAATTCCCTTTCTTGTGGAACAGAAGACTGAGGCCTGCAGGTTCCGATGTGTCTCCATGGGCTGTGCTCCCCTCTTCCTACTGTCAGTTTCTGAAACTTCTGACTGGCCTCCCAGTTATGCCTCCTCCTCAAGTTCCTGGCCCGTGGATGTTAAAGCTGCTCGATTCCCAGGATCTCGGCTGCCTTTTCCTCTATCTTGAGCCCTATAAATGCCCACGGGACCCCCACCACCAGCCTCTTGAAGTGGCTCCACAGCTCCTGTCCCTGGAACATCCTGTCAGTTTGGTCATAAACCCTGAGCCAGATGAAATGAGCCACCGTGAACAGACATCTGCCATGCCCCCAGGTGGGCTTCGGTGGCCCTACCCGGTACCAGTTCTTTCTGAGAAACTGGAGATGTCTTGTTAGCATAAGTGTCTTCATTCCCACCTGGAGGGTTTGGGAGAGGAGCAAAGCAGTTGAAAACTAGTTAATGAGCTACAAGAGTCAAATAGTCCTCTGAATGGAGCCCCCATCACAAAACAGTGCCCAGGAGGCTGGCTCCTCAAGCTACCCATGCCCAGCGCCCTAAAGCAGCACCAGATGCTTTGGAATTGGGGTGAAACACCCACATGGCAGCCTGCTAGCAGCAGTGACTTTGACTTCTGGTCTTAAAGAGTCCCTCACTTCAGCCCCAGGAGCTATTGGTGGGTTTTAGCAGTTTTGTCTTTACCGTTTTTAGTTCTCCTTGATTCTTTGTTTTCTTCCTTTATCGTTTTTAGGTTTGGTATGTGTTGTTTTATTTCCATGGTTCCTCAAGTTTCCTTTTTAAACATTTGCATTTGCTGGACAATTGCAATTTTTTTTAAAAAATTCCCCTACCCCTGTTTAAAGCTGAAAAATACATTTGGTTCATGTGCATTGTTTACAAAGCAAAAAGAAAAAAGAGGAAAAAAAGGCAAAAAATATTGTGAAAGAAAAAAAACAACTTAATATATTTTGGATTAATATTTGGTATTTCTTTTAAAGTATTTTTTGTGCTGTGAACATTTTCTGCCAAAGACCATGATGTGTGTCTGTATGTTTAAGTTATCGTAAATATTTAAAATGTAAACATGGCTGTTTTGTTATGCCACCCTGTACCAGGATTGCTGCCGCATTCCACTGGGTATAACAGTATTTTAATTAAAAAAAAATAATTAAAAGTGATGTCTTTGCACAGGTGAGACTTTGCACTGAGGGAAGGGAAAGGGTGAGGATTTTGGGGGGCCACCCAAGTCATAGTCCAATCTCTTCAAGGACCCAAGATAGAATTTAGGAATTTTGTGAAGCTGCATTAAGGATAGAGTTGGAATGAGGATGTGGCTGGCATTTTTCCCCTTTCATAGATAACATTTCTTGAAGGCTGGGAGGGGAAGGAGGGCCTGGCAGATGGCAGCCTCCCGAGGTAGGGCTGTGTTCTAATCAGCTTTGTTCGGCCACACGCTGTGGTTATCCACAGTGGGAGTGGGTGTCCAAAGATGGCTTTATCCTTCCCCCACTCCTTTTCCCACTCCCACCTAGCACATAAAGTTTTGTCCGAAACCATCCAGAAGGCCAGGCACCATGCAGAGGACATTCAAGAATGTGCATGTTCTTAGCCACCGCCTCCCTCCTTTGCTGTGACATCACCACTCTTTCCTGATGCTCAGGAAAGCATATTGCTCCAATTCAAAATTAAAGAAAGCCATTCTCAGTCTTGCTTGTTCTTGTATCAGAAACAAAATACC